GAACCAATATCCAAGAACAGAAAGATGACTAAATTGTATTCTATGGCAATGAAATGCTGTTTTAGTTTAAGAAAGAGATGAAAAGTTCAGATTTGCCCTTTAGAAAGGTCACTCTTGCTGTATATGGTGTGGAAAATGGATCAGAGGCAGGAAAGACTGAATAAGGAGATCCCTGCTAAGATCCTCCATTTAGGAAGTGGTAGTGGTAATGGAGAGATTAGATGGGAGAGGAGTTGAGGAAGACTCCCAGGTTTCTGGTTTGGGCAACTGGAAGGATGGCGATGCCATTTACTAATAAAGGAAACACAGGAAAAAGTGGAACAATAATGAGAGTAGATGGAAATAAAAAATTTTAATTAAAAGAAGTAATTAAAAGAAAAAAGGAGCAAAGAAGAAAGTCAATCGTCCAGCAGGGGGCGAAAGAGCTAAATAAACACTTTTTTTAAACTAAAAAAAGAAATATTTATGAGGAAACAGAGCAAAGTTTTGAACTCTCTGAGGCTTCGGTTTAGGTTCTGAGCTTTCTCAGTGGTCAAATAACTTTCTATTTTATTTTATTTTATTTTATTTATTTATTTAGAGACAGTCTCGCTCTATTGCCCAGGCTGGAGTGCAATGGTGGGATCTTGGCTCACTGCAATCTCCGCCTCCCGGGTTCAAGCCATTCTCCTGCCTCGGCCTTCCGAATAGCTGGGATTACAGGCGCCCGCCACCATGCCTGGCTAATTGTGCATTTTTAGTAGAGAAAGGATTTCACCATGTTGGCCAGGCTGTCTCAAACTCCTGACTTCAGGTGATCCACCCGCCTCAGCCTCCGAAAGTGCTGGGATTACAGGCATGAGCCACCATGCCCGGCCGAAATAACTTTCAAATACTTTTTTCTTTTTCTTTTTTCTTTTTTTCCCCTCAGAAAAGAGTATTTGACTGTGTTTTATGTGTTGCTAGGGGAGACGGTTGCTATGGAGATGGATGATATCATAACTCCATTGTGAACCAGTAAGAACACTCTCGTGAGTCTAACGGTCTTCCGGATGAAGGCTATTTGAAGTCGCCATAACCTGGTCAGAAGTGTGCCTGTCGGCGGGGAGGTGAGGAGCTACAAGGGTTTTTGCTTAGCTTTTAAAGTTAAAATGTTATATTTTTCCTTCATAGAGAGGCAATATCAAGGTTTTAAATCTCGGAGAAATGGCTTTCGTTTGCTTGGCTATCGGATGCTTATATACCTTTCTGATAAGCACAACATTTGGCTGTACTTCATCTTCAGACACCGAGATAAAAGGTAAATGGATTTTAATGGAATAGTTTTTAAATAAAAATAAAAGTGTTTTATTGATTTATTTCAGTTAACCCTCCTCAGGATTTTGAGATAGTGGATCCCGGATACTTAGGTTATCTCTATTTGCAATGGCAACCCCCACTGTCTCTGGATCATTTTAAGGAATGCACAGTGGAATATGAACTAAAATACCGAAACATTGGTAGTGAAACATGGAAGGTAAGTAAAGCATGCATTTGCCGTATCAGAGTGCTTGACTTTGTCTCATCTTTTTGTCAAACAGACCATCATTACTAAGAATCTACATTACAAAGATGGGTTTGATCTTAACAAGGGCATTGAAGCGAAGATACACACGCTTTTACCATGGCAATGCACAAATGGATCAGAAGTTCAAAGTTCCTGGGCAGAAACTACTTATTGGATATCACCACAAGGTTAAAACAAAGCTCTCTTTTCATATTTAATATTTCAAACATTCACAGTTGATTTGTTCCTTAGGAATTCCAGAAACTAAAGTTCAGGATATGGATTGCGTATATTACAATTGGCAATATTTACTCTGTTCTTGGAAACCTGGCATAGGTGTACTTCTTGATACCAATTACAACTTGTTTTACTGGTAAGTATTTTTATAATTAGAATTCCATATTATAAACACAATTCTCACAACACTCATTTTACAGGTATGAGGGCTTGGATCATGCATTACAGTGTGTTGATTACATCAAGGCTGATGGACAAAATATAGGATGCAGATTTCCCTATTTGGAGGCATCAGACTATAAAGATTTCTATATTTGTGTTAATGGATCATCAGAGAACAAGCCTATCAGATCCAGTTATTTCACTTTTCAGCTTCAAAATATAGGTGATGTAAACCAACAAACAACTTCAAATTCACCGTGTTGAAATGGTTCTCTTTTGCTTTTCAGTTAAACCTTTGCCGCCAGTCTATCTTACTTTTACTCGGGAGAGTTCATGTGAAATTAAGCTGAAATGGAGCATACCTTTGGGACCTATTCCAGCAAGGTGTTTTGATTATGAAATTGAGATCAGAGAAGATGATACTACCTTGGTGGTATGAATATTGCATTTATTTGGGAAAATCATTAATGGCATCTGATTTTGTCCTTGGCTTTCAGACTGCTACAGTTGAAAATGAAACATACACCTTGAAAACAACAAATGAAACCCGACAATTATGCTTTGTAGTAAGAAGCAAAGTGAATATTTATTGCTCAGATGACGGAATTTGGAGTGAGTGGAGTGATAAACAATGCTGGGAAGGTATGAGCTAAAAGGACAGTAACTAAATAATGACTTCCCCTTTCCGTGTGATTTTTAATCCTAGGTGAAGACCTATCGAAGAAAACTTTGCTACGTTTCTGGCTACCATTTGGTTTCATCTTAATATTAGTTATATTTGTAACCGGTCTGCTTTTGCGTAAGCCAAACACCTACCCAAAAATGGTAAGATGTGTAACATTATGATGTTTAGCCTGAGATGACTTGTTAATAACAGAGTTCTTTCTAGATTCCAGAATTTTTCTGTGATACATGAAGACTTTCCATATCAAGAGACATGGTATTGACTCAACAGTTTCCAGTCATGGCCAAATGTTCAATATGAGTCTCAATAAACTGAATTTTTCTTGCGAATGTTGAATACGTCTTATTTTTAAATATTGTTG